TGAGGACAATGATGGTGTCAAGTGCATAGAGCTATTATGAGTATTAAAATTCATCAACAAAGATTTTTGTGTAGCTTCTATGTGCTAGGAACAGGGTTCCCATCCTAGCTAGCCACCTGCTGAGACTGAAACCCTGAGCCTCCATTTCTTCCTCTTTGGCCTGCACAGGTCCAGGTTGCTGCTATGGCTGGCTGGGCACCTCCTCCTGCCTCCATTCGCCCTAGGCCTCATTCCCACCTCCCACAGCCTGAACTCATGCCCCTTCTTTGGACTACTCAGCTTGTAGCTGCCACACTCTGTCTGCATTATGTGTGTGGACATTGACTATTACTGGCAGGCCTGGCCACAGAGCCTAGGCCAAGGATTTACTAGTTTGGTCCTTGTCTAGCTCACACTAACCACCTCTCCTTTTTTTTTTTTTTTTTTTTTTTTTTTTTTTTTTTGAGGCAGGGTCTCCGTCTATTGCCCAGGATCCAGGATAGAGTGCAGTGGTGTGATCAAAACACACTGCAGCCTCGACCTTCTGGGCTCAAGTGATCCTCCCGCCTCCGCCTCCCAAAGCAGGGATTCCAGGCGTGAGCCGCCGCTCCCGGCCTCACCTGGCCTTCTTTGTTGGGCTAGGTGGGGACTGGGAAATGCACAGGGCCACTTTCAAATCAAAGTCAGAAGCACTTTGCTCGCTCCACAGAGTCCTCAGTGCTCTGCTGAAAGCAAGGAGGCTTTTTCCAAGGCTCTAGTTTTGCCTCCAGGGAAACTGAGGCACAAGGCAGCAATGATTACTGAGGGTCCTGCCTCCGCTCCTCTAGGTGAGGAGCCTATTCCAGGGGCTCCAGTCTGAAAGCCTAGAGGCGAGGGGCGCGCACTACAATTCCCAGAGGTCCCCGGACTCAAGGGCGGTCCCCGCCCCCCGCCTTCTCCGCGCGACGAAGCCGGGCTTACCAATGGGAGCCCGGAGTGGGGCGAGCAGGGGCGGGACGGGGCGGGACTGCGGGGAGGTGGCCGGCGGGCCGCGCCGCGAGCCAGTATCTCAGAGAGCGCGGGGTCCGGACAGCCGCGCGCTGAGGGTCTCGGGGCGGGCGCCGCGGGACCTCTCCGGGCCATGGGTAAGCGGCTCTGCGGCGCGGCCCGGACAGGGGCTCGGCGGCCCTGCAGGGAGGTTCAAGGTGCCGGCGCCGGGTCCCCTCCAGCCCTCGTGGCAGTCGGTGCGCTGTGTGGGGCGGAGAGGGGCCCGGGGTGGGTTTCGGGGCGCGGGCCAAGGGGAGCGAGCCCGGCCCGCGGCTTCAGCGCTCCCCGGCCGGCGCGGAAGGGGTGAGGCTGGGCGTCCGCGCGAGCTTCGAGAAAAGGAAAGACAAAAAGTTTTGGCGGCCAGGGGCTTCCCGGGCGTTTATCTCGAAACTCTTTTCGCCGTCTCTTGCCTGAAATATGCCGAGCCCGGTACGGCTCTGTCGTCCCACTTCCTGCTGCGGTTTCCACCTCGAGCTGGGCTCAGCTAATTTGTTGTGACAGCTGTCGGCAGCCGCCCCTCCGCCCCGTGACATCCCGCAGGTTTCAGAACCGCGGCGCCGCCGGGCACAGACTCCGGGTCCAGAGCGCGCGGCCCTTTCCTCTGCGGCCGCCGTTTCCTGAAAGGGGCTGCGCGGGTGTGAAGAACTTGCTCAATGCGCTTTGTAGGATCCACTGTTCCTCTTTCGGCCGCGGGCTGCGCCGATGGTCCGGGGAGCCCGGCTTCTCGCCCCCTGCCCCTTCCTTCTCTTCCCTTTTCTCTTTTCCTCTCCTGTCTCTCCGCCCACCCGCCGCAGCCCCACAGGAGAGGGGTCGCTTCCCTGGTTGCTCTCCTCTCCTGTCCCTTGTGTGTCCCCTTGTCTTCCCTCGGTCTGCAGAAGGGACGGGGTGGCGGCTGGGGAGCGTCAGGGGAAGAGGGCAAGAGCGTGGGCTACGAGCTTGCAGGCGATGCCCGGCTTCGCGCTCGGCGGGAGCTGCGGGCCAACCCGGGCCCGCGCTCCGTCCCTCCGCGGTGTCTAGGGGTCGCCCGGGCTGGGGTCGCGTCACCCTCCGCCCAGCGCCGGCGTGGTGGGGCTTGCGCGGTGCAGGACCCCCGAGGGCCCAGGGGGTCCCAAGGCGCTGCGGGTCCAGTGTCCCTTTGTTTGCAGAGTCTTGGGCCAGTAAGGAGTGCTCCGCGGGCCCCAGGGGAGGACAACAGGTGCCTCTTGCCCCACCCGGGCTCCTCTGGTGGGAGCCCACACGCACGGTGGCGTCACTGCGCCTACAGGCAACGCTAGAGCACAGGAGGGGTGGGAGGTCGGGGCTCGAGGGCTTCACCCCGCAGCAGAGCTCAGAGCCCAATCCAGGCCTTAGGGACCCGCCTGGGGCCTAGAACTTGGTGTGGCAGAGGTAGAAAGGGCCTCCGATAATCTGCTTCTACAGTTGAGAGACGTCAACTGGCACCTCTGAGCCTCTGCCCCGTAGGTGAAATGGGAACACACGAAACCATCTGAGGAGCTCTCACTGTCCGTCACCACCAAATGTGGCCCAGACTCCGTGGGGAGGGACAGTCCCATCCTGGAACTGGGGCTTTTAGGACATCCCAGAGCCCGGTAAGAGGGACAGGGAGAATGGGGCTTGGAAGTTGGTAGCCTCACATTCAGTGTCCCCCGCACCTCCTTCCCTTTCTGTACCCTCTGGTGGCTCTTGTGGCCTCAGCTGCCCCCAGACCCTGTCTCTCTCGCCCTCCCCCAAGCTGAGGTACTGAGGTTGGGCTGTGGCTTGAGCTGCACCTGTGCCCTGTTAGGGAGTGGGGGTCCCAGGCCCATCGCGTTTCTTCTCACTGCTGGCTCCAGCTCAACACTTGGCAGGCCCCCCTCCCCAAACTGCTGGAGCAAGCTCGCGTAGACTCGGCCTGGCCGCCGCTCCCGGGCTGCCGAGTGGACCGGCCGTTTCGCCGCTTCAAAGGCTGTCTTTGTTTTGCTCCAGCTCAAGCTTAGAGAAACTTAAGCCAACAACCTCAGCCGAGGGGGCGGGGCGGCGTCTGCTGGTTGTTATTGAGGCTGCTGTTACCATTATTGTGGTAATTGACGCAGTGTTCCCAGTCGGTGACTTTTCATGAAAGGAAGTGTCACTTCCTTCCCATCACACCCAGGGTGAGTGGGGCGGGCAGCAGAAAGATGGGGAGGGAGAGAAGGAAAGGGGTGTGTGCCTCCAGCAGACCCTTAAACTTGAGAGCTGTGTGGCCTTGTACTAGTCACTGCCCCTCTCTGGGCAACAGGGGTCTGTAAGTCCATTGCGCTCATCCTGCACCCAGGAGGCTGATGTTTCCGGAGCACCTGCTGGGCAGCGAGGTGCCTTGGGGAGGGAGCAGGACAGGCAGGCCTCTGATCTTCTCACTGAGCCTGGCTGTGGTTTGTGGGGGAAGCCTCCTTTCTCTTCTCACTTTTTTCTGCTGAGAACATTGGGCACATTGAGTCTAGCACGCCCATCTTGTAGATGGGGAAAGGGAGATACAGAACCAGTGACCAACTTGGTAAGAGGTGCAGCCATGCAGTGCTGGAACCCCTTGCCCCATCTGTCCTCTTGGCCCACTTTCATCTGCTTCCAGCTTGATGTCTGGCAGGGCAGGGGCCCACTGACTTCCCCGCATCCACCCACTGCCTGGCCCCATAGCTACCTTCTAGTCCTGGCTAAGCCCCGTGAGACATCTTAAGTTTGTCTTCAGTGACTCTCAACCACCGCCCGACTGCCTTCACCTTCCTGCCTTTGCATACCTGCCTTTGCTTCGCCAGGTTGGTTGGGCCCTGGCCAGAGCTGGCCCCCTACTCTCTCAGGTAACAGGTAGCAGTTTTTTAAATGGAATCTCAGTAGGTATCAACAGGTCTTTCCTCCTTCCTCAAGATTATGGAGATAACACCCCTTATTCAAAGATGGTGGGTCCTCTGGGCCCTCCCCGACCCAGGCCAGGGAAGTTGATTCATAGAGTGTGGGGGCCATGCCCCTTCCCGGCCCTCCCCCTCTCCCCGCTGCTGCCCAGCTCTCTGACCAGCCCCCTCCCATCCCTGAGCCTGGATGCCTTAGCAGTCAACACAGACCTGCTCTTGTTAGCAGAGTGACAGGAGCGATGTGCTGGGAAACTGCACATCTACTTGGGGAAAGGGGACAAGTTTGCATCCTCTGAGCACAGATAAGGAACTTGAGGTCTCCCTGCTCCCATTAGAAAGAAAAAAATCTCTAGCTCTCAGGGATCAGCGTCTCTCAGGAGTCAGACTACCCTGGTTCTGAATCCCAGCTCTGCCATGGATAAGCTCTGTGGCCCCAGGCAAGTTACTGAACCTCTCTGAGCCTCAGACATTATATCTGTTATATCTGGATGGCTGGGAAGATTCAGCAATGCAATGTTGTATGAGATGCCTAGCCCACACCAGCCAGGGCACTGATTTGAGTCGGTGGAGCATGTAACTTGAGAACAAGTAGACCTATGGGAGCATCCTCTACTGGAGGCAGTGACAGACTAACATCTTCAGTGCTGGAGTTTTAGGATCTGGGAGTTGAGCTTGACTCAGACAGGAGCTATGGAGTTGGAAAGAAATCAGACTCATAGCACAGGAAGAGCCTCAGGCAATCCTCCTGCCCAGCACCCTGCCGCACCCCCTCTCTGCTTAGTAAGGGACTGGGTCACTAGGAGCCCAGGCTCATCTTCTGGCGCAGCCACCTAGCCTGCCTCGGCCCTCTTCCCAGCAGTGAAATGAGGAAATCGCAGGGGGGCTTTTGTGGAGTGAACTACTGTTATCAGGGTTTTTCTAACACCATTTTCTAGCTGCACAAAACTCAAGGAACAAACTAGGAATAAACCTCCCCAAGAAAGCACAGGGGCTTTTTAAGAAGGAACTTCTGAGGACTGCAGAGGGAAACCTGAATTATGGAGACACATGGTCCTGAAAAGAAAGATGCAATACTGTAAAGGTATTATTTCTCCTCAAAGTAGTTTCTAAATTTTCCTCCTTACTCCTTCCCTCTCTCCTTGCAGCAGCCCCTGTCAAAGGGAACAGGAAGCAGTCCACGGAGGGTGACGCCCTAGACCCACCTGCATCCCCCAAACCTGCTGGCAAGCAGAACGGAATCCAGAACCCCATCTCGCTGGAGGTGAGTTGACTCCCTCTGCTGACTCCCTGGGCGCCCATCCCAATGCCTCCTGTTCTCTCCCCAGGACTCCCCCGAGGCAGGCGGGGAGCGGGAGGAGGAGCAGGAGCGGGAGGAGGAGCAGGCCTTCCTGGTCAGCCTCTACAAGTTCATGAAGGAGCGACACACGCCCATCGAGAGGGTGCCCCATCTCGGCTTCAAGCAGAGTGCGTCCCTGGGGTGCAGGCAGGGAGGGGGGACTGACGGCCAGCCTGCTCTTCTCTCCCCCAGTTAACCTGTGGAAGATCTACAAAGCAGTGGAGAAGCTGGGGGCCTATGAGCTGGTAAGGAAGGCACCTCCCAGTCCTTGCCAAACCCCCGTGTTGGGAAAACTGCTTGGGCCAGCAGTCCATGGCCCTAGGAGAGAGAATCGGCTGGCCGCTGCTGGAGCCGCAGAGCAGCTGCCAAACTGCAGTCCTTCGAGTCCCTGCGAGGGCGGCCGGAGCTGCAAGGACCCCGCCGCCAGGGGGCGCCCGCCGGCCGCGCCCTCACGAGGTGCCCTTGCAGGTGACCGGGCGCCGCCTCTGGAAGAACGTGTACGACGAGCTGGGGGGCAGCCCAGGCAGCACCAGCGCGGCCACGTGCACGCGCCGCCACTACGAGAGGTACGGCGGGGCGGGCCCGGGTGCTGGACGCCCCTCCTGGGGGACATGCGTGGTTCCTCACCAGGCTGGTCCTGCCATACGTGCGGCACCTGAAGGGGGAGGATGACAAGCCGCTGCCCACCTCCAAGCCCAGGAAACAGTACAAGATGGCTAAGGAGAACAGGGGGGATGATGGGGCCACCGAGAGGCCGAAGAAGGCCAAGGAGGAGCGGCGCATGGACCAGGTAGGCCTGCGGCTGGCTGGGGCCACCCTGTCCAGTCCTGAGGCAAGACTTTCTCTCATTCCAGATGATGCCAGGAAAGACCAAAGCAGATGCTGCTGACCCAGCACCACTTCCCAGCCAGGAGCCCCCCAGGAACAGCACAGAACAGCAGGGCCTGGCCTCTGGGTCTTCTGTGTCCTTTGTGGGTGCCAGCGGCTGTCCTGAGGCCTACAAGCGGCTCCTATCCAGCTTCTACTGCAAGGGGACACACGGCATCATGTCACCACTGGCCAAAAAGAAGCTCCTGGCCCAGGTGAGCAAGGTGGAGGCCTTGCAGTGCCAGGAGGAGGGCTGCCGCCATGGGGCAGAGCCCCAGGCGTCCCCAGCTGTTCACCTCCCAGAGAGTCCCCAGAGCCCCAAAGGGCTGACTGAGAACTCCAGGCACCGGCTGACCCCTCAGGAGGGATTGCAGGCCCCAGGTGGCAGCCTCAGAGAGGAGGCGCAGGCAGGCCCCTGCCCGGCAGCCCCCATCTTCAAGGGCTGCTTCTACACCCACCCCACCGAGGTGCTGAAGCCTGTCAGCCAGCACCCCAGGGACTTCTTCTCTAGACTTAAAGATGGGGTGCTATTGGGGCCTCCTGGCAAAGAGGGGCTGTCAGTGAAAGAGCCCCAGCTGGTGTGGGGCGGAGACGCTAACCGCCCTTCTGCGTTCCATAAAGGTGGCTCCAGAAAGGGCATCCTCTACCCCAAGCCCAAAGCCTGCTGGGTGTCCCCCATGGCCAAGGTCCCAGCCGAGAGCCCCACGCTCCCGCCCACCTTCCCCAGTAGCCCAGGCCTGGGCAGCAAGCGCAGCCTGGAGGAAGAGGGTGCTGCCCACAGTGGGAAGAGACTGCGGGCCGTGTCTCCCTTTCTTAAGGAGGCGGATGCCAAGAAGTGTGGGGCCAAACCTGCAGGGTCCGGCCTGGTCTCCTGCCTTCTGGGCCCAGCCCTGGGGCCTGTGCCCCCAGAGGCCTACAGGGGCACCATGCTGCACTGCCCGCTGAACTTCACTGGCACCCCGGGCCCCTTGAAGGGCCAGGCTGCACTCCCCTTCAGCCCCCTGGTCATCCCGGCCTTCCCGGCCCACTTCCTGGCCACCGCAGGCCCCTCGCCCATGGCCGCTGGCCTGATGCACTTCCCCCCAACGTCCTTCGACAGTGCCCTCCGCCACAGACTTTGCCCGGCCTCATCTGCCTGGCACGCACCACCAGTCACAACCTATGCAGCGCCCCACTTCTTCCACCTCAACACCAAGCTGTAGGCCAGCCCATGGTGTTGTGTACACTGTGGAGTCGACAGGGGCCTACAACAGGCAGGTACTGCTGCCAGGGGGCTCTGAACTAGTGCCTGCTACCCAGGACACCCGGGCCATGCCCCTGGCTGGGCAGCCTGGCACAAGTGAAGAAGAAGGCAGTGGGAAAACTGGGTTTATCTCAAGGCAGCAGCCTGAGCCCAGGAGCAGAGGACCCAGTTGTTATAAGGCGCTGGGAGAGGATGGGCAGCTCCCACTGCCCCAGAGCGGAGCTCGAAGCACCCAGGTTGCCCACGGAAAATCCAATAAAAAGACACCAGTGTGAATCCACGTAGCCCTGAGGTGTGTGTGGTATGGGCCTTTGCA